CAGCCTGGCCAACGTGGTGAAACCCCGTCTCTACTAAAAGTACATAAATTAGCCGGGTGTGGTGGTGGGGGCCTGTAGTCCCAGCTACTCGGGAGGCTGAGGCAGGAGAATCAGTTGAACCTGGGAGGCAGAGGTTGCAGTGAGCTGAGATCACGCCACTGCACTCCAGCCTGGGCGACAGAGCGAGACTCCATCTCAAAAATAAATATATAAATAAATAAAAATAAAAAAGAGAAAGGACAGGGTGCACAGAGCCAGGACCCCACCCCCTCCTGGTCTGGACCACCCTGGGCCATCTCCTAAGCTTGACACTCTCAGGCCTGAGGCTGTCAGGCCAGGGCGCTTTGACTATCCCCTGCCTGCCCCTGAACGCGGCCAAGCCCGAGGCCTTAGCCAAGCCCTGCAGCCTCAGGCTTGGCGCCCGGCCCAGCCTTTCTTTAGCCTTCCCGAGGAGCCAGCGAGAGAGCGCTGCAGCAGCCGCAGTCCTTGCTTCCGGGGAAGGCCCGGGTGGGGCCAGGGCCTGTGGTTAAGTCAGTGGCCCTCTGCAGACGCGCACGCAGCAGGAGCCACGCCCTGGTCCCTGCCCGGGAGTGGCCTGGTCTCCCCCAGCTCTGATTCCCTGAAGGACCCTGCACCTCCTCAGCCATCTTCTCTGGGCACCCCCTGAGCCCAGCCTGCTGGCCACAGGCCCCTTCCCGCCAACTTGTGGGCCTAGCTCATCATCAAACTATTTTCCACTGGCTTCCCCCAATCTCTGCCACAGCACAATTTTGGTGGGGAGGTGGAGAGGGATGAAGGAGAATAGGAGGTGGAGCTTGGACTCTGGCCGGGGGCGGCGGGGTGAGGGGGGGCAGCAGCTCGCCACTCTGATTGGTCACCTCTGCTCCAAAACTGGCTTCAAAATTCCACGGACTCCGCCCCCAGTGGCCCCCAGCCCTATCCTGACTTGCAATTGGCTGAACTTTCAGGGGGCGGGGCTCACCCGGTCCGGTCCAGTTAAAAGGGTGGGAGCGTCCGGGGGCCCATCTCTCTCGGGTGGAGTCTTCTGACAGCTGGTGCGCCTGCCCGGGAACATCCTCCTGGACTCAATCATGGCTTGTGTGAGTGTGGGGACCCCCCCCCAAGGTCCAGGTAACCCGGCTGGGCCGGGGCTTGTCTGTGCAGGGTCTGGTCGCCAGCAACCTGAATCTCAAACCTGGAGAGTGCCTTCGAGTGCGAGGCGAGGTGGCTCCTGACGCTAAGAGGTGAGAAGTGAAGTCGGGGTGGTGGGCGGCAGAGGTGGCCTCATGCCCACCCGTTACCCCCCAGCTTCGTGCTGAACCTGGGCAAAGACAGCAACAACCTGTGCCTGCACTTCAACCCTCGCTTCAACGCCCACGGCGACGCCAACACCATCGTGTGCAACAGCAAGGACGGCGGGGCCTGGGGGACCGAGCAGCGGGAGGCTGTCTTTCCCTTCCAGCCTGGAAGTGTTGCAGAGGTGGGCTGCAGACCGGAACCGGGGACCAGGGAGGGCCCGGCTCACTGCTCTCCTCTACCCCCAGGTGTGCATCACCTTCGACCAGGCCAACCTGACCGTCAAGCTGCCAGATGGATACGAATTCAAGTTCCCCAACCGCCTCAACCTGGAGGCCATCAACTACATGGCAGCTGACGGTGACTTCAAGATCAAATGTGTGGCCTTTGACTGAAATCAGCCAGCCCATGGCCCCCAATAAAGGCAGCTGCCTCTGCTCCCTCTGAACCAGCCTCGTGTGTGTGCTTGTGCGTGTGTGT